CTAAGTACTGGGATCTGAAGATTACTCAGCCACTGTCTCCACGGAGATCATCGTTAACGGGAGAGAAAGCCACGTAAAACACCACGTTAGATGGAGAAGCACAGAGGACACCACCTCCACGAAAAAGTCTCACACGCGAGAAAGGACCCGCACCACAGCACCCGAGCCTCTATTAACCGCCGCCTTCCATCGTGAATTAATACTCTCGCTTTCAGCGTTATTATCAACCCCCTGCAAGCAATCAAGAGGCTGGGTTAAGTCCGGCTGGAGGGGCAGCAGGCATCCCTGGGCTGTCGCGCCTCCCAGCGCCCCCGATGGAGCAGGTGGCAAGGCTGCAAAAAGAATTTAAGGCTCTAGGAAAGAGGTGGTGCAGCCCGCACTCCAGTCCCCGGCCCGCAGCAGGCAGAGGAGGCTCCGGGTCTCCTTCACCCGGACACCGCCGGCGGAGAGGTCCACTCCCGTGCCCCTACCCTGGATGGATCGCTTACCTGAGGACCCCCAAACAGAGGTGCGTCCGGCCTCGCCTCCCCAGCCACGCGCAGCCGGCTACCCAGAGTCAGCTCCCACAGTCCGCACCCAGAGTCGGCTCCGAATTGCGCACGCGTCTCTGTCCGCGGCTCCCGCTCTCTCTCCGACGGCACTAGGCCTCCAAGGATGGAGGCGCCCTCCAGGGGAAAACGCTGAAGCGCTGCAAAGAAGCCAGCGACTCAATGGGTGCGTCAACTAGGCAGCCGCAGCACTGGGAGTGCGGCGCGGGAGTGACGTCACCAGGCGGAGGGGGCGAGGCCGGGCCCGCTTCTGGTCACTTACGGCGGCCGGCCTTCTTTGTAGGCCTGGCACCGTAGAGGTAGAGGAGCTACATTGGCCGCGTCCCCTGTCCCTCTGCCCTCTTGCCCATCTGCCCAAACTTTTGTATTTGATCTCTGTTTTGATGTCGAACCCCAAAGCACTGTAATTGGGGGGGGCGGGGGGGGGGGTGGAACCTGCGGACCTGAGAGCAGCGCGCGTGCGCACGACACGCGCTGTGCGCCGGAAGAGCACGCCCAGTCCGGGCTGCGCGGAGGAAGCGCTGGGGTCCCGGAGGGCGGGGGTGGCGGCGCCGGAGGTCGCCATGGCTACCGAGCCCGAAGCCGCGGAGCCGGTGGTGCCTTCGCTCGTGGATCGATACTTCACTCGCTGGTACAAACCGGGTAAGTGCGGAGTGATGTTGATCCCTCCTTGGTCAGCCACCAACAGACTCATGTATTCTTCTAGATGTCAAAGGAAAATTTTGTGAGGACCACTGTATACTACAGCACTCTAACCGGTAAGCAAATTGGGAATTTTAAATTATCAAAAAATCACACAGGATCAACTTTTTCTCCTTGTAGAATATGTGTCATCACATTGGCAGAATCTCATCCAGTTCTTCAAAGTGGAAAAACAATTAAAAGCATTTCCTATCAGATCAGTACCAACTGTAGCAGACTTCAGAACAAGGTCTCTGGGAAATTTAAGCGGGTATGTTCCTGTAATTCTGTGATTATCTACTTCAACTGATTACTTCTTCCGTCTCATTACACAGGGGGCACAGTTTCTAACAGAGCTTGCACCTCTCTGTAAGATTTACTGCTCAGATGGTGAAGAATATACTGTGTCTAGGTGAGTAACTTTTTAGCCACCATTTAGGAGACAAACATGCTGAAATCTTAAATTTTTTTAATAGTTGTGTTAGAGGACGTTTGATGGAAGTGAATGAAAACATCCTCCATAAGCCATCTATTCTTCAAGAAAAGGTAAAAGAGAGAGAAAAAATATGATCTCATCCTTTGACAGTACTAAATGTTCTTTCCTTTCCAGCCATCTACTGAAGGCTACATTGCAGTTGTGTTACCCAAATTTGAAGAAAGTAAAAGCATAACAGAAGGGTTACTGACACAAAAACAATATGAAGAAGTCATGGTGAAACGCATTAATGCCACAACAGCTACGTCATGAGGATTGACATGGAACAAAAAGCAAAGTGGGATTCTTGTTACCTGGCCTAAACCATCAGGGTACTAAAGGAGAAGAACCAGTATATGTAAAGCATACCTAACAGCCAGCCATATGCAGGGGAGGCCTAGTGCTTCACTTAGTTTTCCCTCTCTGTCTTCATAATGAGCCTTGGTTCCCATTTGTCTACAGCCTGCCAGATCTGGCCTGCCCATGTACTCACACTGTTCTCTTGCATCTCTCTAACAACTGGCATGCAAGGCATGTTTTTCTGATTAAAAACAAACAAAGCTCTTTGAAGAAGATTTAGAAAATACAGAAGAGTTTTAAGTAGCCAAGTAAAAATAATTTACCCATCATCCCATAATCCAGAAGTAAATACATTTGACCCTTGAGCAACATAGGTTTGAACTGCAAGGGTCCACTTATGCATGGACTATTTTCAACTATAAACGAGTCAAAAATATATCATTAACCAAACACGAAACCCACTTATAGAGCAGGTTCATATACTCAGGTTCCAAAGGGCCAACTGCAGGACTTGAGTTCTCACGTATGGATTTGGGTATATGTGGAAGTTCCTGGAACCAATCCCCTATGTAAACCAAGGGATAACTACTACATTTTAACCTACTTCTGTTTGAACATATGGTATGGTTATTGCTTTTGCCTCGTTTTCCTAACAGTTTGAAGTTTAAAAAAACCTAACCCACCTTTCTTACCCAGTCTTCTATAATGTGCCTACCAAAAAGCCTAGTCCTAGCCCATCTGCCTCAACTCCTCTCCCTTTTAGGTTGTAGGGAAGAGGCCGGAGTGTAGAGTATATTATATCTTCTGTCCCCCTTATGCCAACAAGATGGCCTTCCCCTCTGAAACAAAGTAAAACTGCAACACTGTGACTTCTTAAATGAGGGATATGTGAAAAGGCTATGAAAAATACAAAGGCTTTCCTAGGAAATGTGTTATAATGCAGCGGGAAGCTAATTCTTGAAATATGCACATTATAGTTACTCAGTCTCACATACTCTAGTTACTGGCAAAGAAGTTACTGAGAATATGTCATTCAAAGGCATAGGGGCCTTTGAATGGAACAAATGCTTTCACATCATTTAAAGTAAAAAAAAACCTCCAACAACTGTGAATTTATAGTTTAAGAGTGATTTACACTGAATTTCAAATAAAAGGACTATAAAACGTGTTATTTTTCTGTAAGGGCTATAACATACATGTCAATATCACTGTTTTTAAATAAAATATACTTTTATACAGAAGAAATCATTCGATGTATTAATTCCATTGGTTA